GCCCTAAGACTCCTCCCTGCACAGCACCTGCACCCCCACTGCCCAGGGGGCTGCATCCATCTCCACATGACTCACCCTCCCTGTGCAACGCATGGGGGTAGGGAGGGAAGCGCCAGTATTATCAGCCATCAGCACCCTGGGGTGAACTGATTATCAGGACAACTAAAAACACACCTAATAAAGCCTTGGAGACACATGGCAAGCACCGTGATGGACTAGAAGCGATTTCTAAGCTGAAATGCTGCTTTGAATGCAATGTCAGCTGGATGCTTGGTGAGCAGAAATAGACAAGGGGAAATGGAGCAAGCGCGGCATAGGGGTGAGTGTTGTTCTGATTCCTAAGTTTACCTAAGACTGGGGCCACGGGGTCGGGTGTCCCCTGGGACCTACGTCTCATGCAGCCTGGGGTCCAGAGCTGGCAGGAACAATGGAGATGGGGACCAAAGGCTGTCACCGCTGCTTTTTCTCGAAATGCCCGCCCGGGTCCTGTCTGGGGCTCCCGCCTACGCGCTCATCACGTGCACAGCCCAAACTTTTCAGAGCCGGCCCGAGGCCTGCGGGCCCGGGCGCCAGGGTGGTTTTTAGGGTTTTCTTTCTTTCTTATTTCCCTTCTTCTTCTCCACAGTTGATGATTTTCTGCAGAAAAACAACTGCGAAAAAGAACCTATTTCATTTCCAGTTCCCATCACCGCGATTTCCACATGGATGTGACGTGACCCCAGCTTCCGAAATGCCCAGGTGACTCACGCGGGGACACCCCGGGGCGGGGCGAGGGAGTTTCTCCGGGCGCCTGCAGGGACCGGGCGGGGCGGGGCAGCGGGGCGGGGCAGGGAAAGGGGGCGGGGCGGGGCCCGCAGGCCCGGTCGGGCGGAGGCCGCGCGCGCCCCTCGCCCCCTGCGCCCTCTGGCGGCCGGCTGGACGCACTTCGCAGCCCGACCCAGAGAGTCACGTGACTTTGGAAAGTCCCGTGGAAATCCCCGGGCCTACAACCCGCATACAACTGAAACGGGGCAAAGCAGACTGCGCAGTCTGCAGTCTTCGTGGCGGGCCAAGCGAGCTTGGAGCCCGCGGGGGCGGAGCGGTGAGAGCGGCCGCCAAGAGAGATCACACCCCCAGCCGACCCTGCCAGCGAGCGAGCCCGACCCCAGGCGTCCATGGAGCGTCGCCTCCGCCCGGTCCCTGCCCCGACCCCCGCCTGCGGCGCGCTCCTGCCTTGACCAGGACTTGGGACTTTGCGAAAGGATCGCGGGGCCCGGAGAGGTAACCGCCGCGCCTCCCGGAGAGGTAACCGCCGCGCCTCCCGGAGAGGTAACCGCCGCGCCTCCCCGTGCCGTCTGCCTCGGGCTCACCGCAGTCAAGGGCTGCGGGTGCATGTTGGGCAGCGACCCCCGGGCTGGCACCGTCTACCTGGCGTTGGTTTTGCAGCGCTCCTGGACTGGGAGTTTGTTGGACGTTTCTGTCTGGGTTTTGAAGTGCTGGGAGTTGAGGTCACTGCTGCAGAGGTTGGAGTGACAGCCCTGGATACCTCCAGCCAGCTGTTCCTTTCAGATAATGCACGGAACTTAAGCTGCAGCTGACTGGTGAAGAGGCGCCCCTCGGGCCCTCCGATCGGGTGGTCGTTGGCGCTTTGCTCCTTTCGTGTCTTTTTTGGAGCCAAGCGTTGCATGCTCATGGCCACGTAGACCTTGCAGAAGCGCTGCGGCTTTTTCCCAAATTGTGCAGGACCAGCCCGACGGGGCGTAGGGTACCGCAGTGGCCGCCAGCCCGGCGGAGGTGGGGGGCTTCAGTCCCAGAGACAGCTTCCCAGACGCTCACGGGTCCTTGCAGGGGGCTGGGGTCCTGGCGCGGGGTTCAGCTTTTCCAGTAGCAGCAGTGTAAGAGAAGTATGCATGTAGACGTGGGTCGCTGGCCCCTGCTCCAGCCCCTACCCCACGGTTAGACTGTCTTTGTCAGCTGGAGTCGTCCCACATCCTGCCACCTGGCCTCTCAGAAAAGCAGTGGCATTAAGTAAGGAAGGAGCTTAACTCTTTTTGAGCCCGGAATGGCTTTTTTTTTTTCCTTTCCTTTTCAGGTGTTGGAGAGCACAATGGCTGAACAAGTCCTTCCTCAGGCTTTGTATTTGAGCAATATGCGGAAAGCTGTGAAGATACGGGAGAGAACTCCAGAAGACATTTTTAAACCTACTAATGGGATCATTCATCATTTTAAAACCATGCACCGATACACACTGGAAATGTTCAGAACTTGCCAGTTTTGTCCTCAGTTTCGGGAGATCATCCACAAAGCCCTCATCGACAGAAACATCCAGGCCACCCTGGAAAGCCAGAAGAAACTCAACTGGTGTCGAGAAGTCCGGAAGCTTGTGGCGCTGAAAACGAACGGTAAGACTTGTTCTGTTGTGTTTCTTTTGCCTTTTCCTTCTCTTCTCCTCCTTTCTGTCCTCAGGTGACGGCAATTGCCTCATGCATGCCACTTCTCAGTACATGTGGGGCGTTCAGGACACAGACTTGGTACTGAGGAAGGCGCTGTTCAGCACGCTCAAGGAAACAGACACACGCAACTTTAAATTCCGCTGGCAACTGGAGTCTCTCAAATCTCAGGAATTTGTTGAAACGGGGCTTTGCTATGATACTCGGGTAGGTTTTTCCCCCTAATTATCTACTAACAGTTCAAGCTTTTTTTTCACCCCGCTCCCCTTAGAACTGGAATGATGAATGGGACAATCTTATCAAAATGGCTTCCACAGACACACCCATGGCCCGAAGTGGACTTCAGTACAACTCACTGGAAGAAATACACATATTTGTCCTTTGCAACATCCTCAGAAGGCCAATCATTGTCATTTCAGGTGAGATGCCTGCAGATCACGGATCTGTACTTGGCCTCATTTTCCTTTCTCTTTCTTTGAACAGACAAAATGCTAAGAAGTTTGGAATCAGGTTCCAATTTCGCCCCTTTGAAAGTGGGTGGAATTTACTTGCCTCTCCACTGGCCTGCCCAGGAATGCTACAGATACCCCATTGTTCTCGGCTATGACAGCCATCATTTTGTACCCTTGGTGACCCTGAAGGACAGTGGGCCTGGTGAGAAAACTGCATTAATTCACATCTATAACCTGTTTTACTTATGTATTATTTTTTTCCTTAGAAATCCGAGCTGTTCCACTTGTTAACAGAGACCGGGGAAGATTTGAAGACTTAAAAGTTCACTTTTTGACAGATCCTGAAAATGAGATGAAGGAGAAGCTCTTAAAAGAGTACTTAATGGTGATAGAAATCCCCGTCCAAGGCTGGGACCATGGCACAACTCATCTCATCAATGCCGCAAAGTAAGCAGTTTATGTTCAGCTCTCTCCTGTGTTCTCATACATATTTTTTCCTTTTGGTCTTCAGGTTGGATGAAGCTAACTTACCAAAAGAAATCAATCTGGTAGATGATTACTTTGAACTTGTTCAGCATGAGTACAAGAAATGGCAGGAAAACAGCGAGCAGGGGAGGAGAGAGGGGCACGCCCAGAATCCCATGGAACCTTCCGTGCCCCAGCTTTCTCTCATGGATGTAAAATGTGAAACGCCCAACTGCCCCTTCTTCATGTCTGTGAACACCCAGCCTTTATGCCATGAGTGCTCAGAGAGGCGGCAAAAGAATCAAAACAAACTCCCAAAGCTGAACTCCAAGCCGGGCCCTGAGGGGCTCCCTGGCATGGCGCTCGGGGCCTCTCGGGGAGAAGCCTATGAGCCCTTGGCGTGGAACCCTGAGGAGTCCACTGGGGGGCCTCATTCGGCCCCACCGACAGCACCCAGCCCTTTTCTGTTCAGTGAGACCACTGCCATGAAGTGCAGGAGCCCCGGCTGCCCCTTCACACTGAATGTGCAGCACAACGGATTTTGTGAACGTTGCCACAACGCCCGGCAACTTCACGCCAGCCACGCCCCAGACCACACAAGGCACTTGGATCCCGGGAAGTGCCAAGCCTGCCTCCAGGATGTTACCAGGACATTTAATGGGATCTGCAGTACTTGCTTCAAAAGGACTACAGCAGAGGCCTCCTCCAGCCTCAGCACCAGCCTCCCTCCTTCCTGTCACCAGCGTTCCAAGTCAGATCCCTCGCGGCTCGTCCGGAGCCCCTCCCCGCATTCTTGCCACAGAGCTGGAAACGACGCCCCTGCTGGCTGCCTGTCTCAAGCTGCACGGACTCCTGGGGACAGGACGGGGACGAGCAAGTGCAGAAAAGCCGGCTGCGTGTATTTTGGGACTCCAGAAAACAAGGGCTTTTGCACACTGTGTTTCATCGAGTACAGAGAAAACAAACGTGAGTGAAGTGGTTGACTTCCTAACACAGCGTGTGGTACTAACTAGCATCCATTCTCATGTAGATTTTGCTGCTGCCTCAGGGAAAGTCAGTCCCACAGCGTCCAGGTTCCAGAACACCATTCCGTGCCTGGGGAGGGAATGCGGCACCCTTGGAAGCACCATGTTTGAAGGATACTGCCAGAAGTGTTTCATTGAAGCTCAGAATCAGAGATTTCATGAGGCCAAAAGGACAGAAGAGCAACTGGTGAGACACTTGGAGGAGCTTTCCCTCCCTCCTTTTTAATGATCTGCCTGTTCTTTCCACTCAGAGATCGAGCCAGCGCAGAGATGTGCCTCGAACCACACAAAGCACCTCAAGGCCCAAGTGCGCCCGGGCCTCCTGCAAGAACATCCTGGCCTGCCGCAGCGAGGAGCTCTGCATGGAGTGTCAGCATCCCAACCAGAGGATGGGCCCTGGGGCCCACCGGGGTGAGCCTGCCCCCGAAGACCCCCCCAAGCAGCGTTGCCGGGCCCCCGCCTGTGATCATTTTGGCAATGCCAAGTGCAACGGCTACTGCAACGAATGCTTTCAGTTCAAGCAGATGTATGGCTAACCGGAAACAGGTGGGTCACCTCCTGCAAGAAGTGGGGCCTCGAGCTGTCAGTCATCATGGTGCTATCCTCTGAACCCCTCAGCTGCCACTGCAACAGTGGGCTTAAGGGTGTCTGAGCAGGAGAGGAAAGATAAGCTCTTCGTGGTGCCCACGATGCTCAGGTTTGGTAACCCGGGAGTGTTCCCAGGTGGCCTTAGAAAGCAAAGCTTGTAACTGGCAAGGGATGATGTCAGATTCAGCCCAAGGTTCCTCCTCTCCTACCAAGCAGGAGGCCAGGAACTTCTTTGGACTTGGAAGGTGTGCGGGGACTGGCCGAGGCCCCTGCACCCTGCGCATCAGGACTGCTTCATCGTCTTGGCTGAGAAAGGGAAAAGACACACAAGTCGCGTGGGTTGGAGAAGCCAGAGCCATTCCACCTCCCCTCCCCCAGCATCTCTCAGAGATGTGAAGCCAGATCCTCATGGCAGCGAGGCCCTCTGCAAGAAGCTCAAGGAAGCTCAGGGAAAATGGACGTATTCAGAGAGTGTTTGTAGTTCATGGTTTTTCCCTACCTGCCCGGTTCCTTTCCTGAGGACCCGGCAGAAATGCAGAACCATCCATGGACTGTGATTCTGAGGCTGCTGAGACTGAACATGTTCACATTGACAGAAAAACAAGCTGCTCTTTATAATATGCACCTTTTAAAAAATTAGAATATTTTACTGGGAAGACGTGTAACTCTTTGGGTTATTACTGTCTTTACTTCTAAAGAAGTTAGCTTGAACTGAGGAGTAAAAGTGTGTACATATATAATATACCCTTACATTATGTATGAGGGATTTTTTTAAATTATATTGAAATGCTGCCCTAGAAGTACAATAGGAAGGCTAAATAATAATAACCTGTTTTCTGGTTGTTGTTGGGGCATGAGCTTGTGTATACACTGCTTGCATAAACTCAACCAGCTGCCTTTTTAAAGGGAGCTCTAGTCCTTTTTGTGTAATTCACTTTATTTATTTTATTACAAACTTCAAGATTATTTAAGTGAAGATATTTCTTCAGCTCTGGGGAAAATGCCACAGTGTTCTCCTGAGAGAACATCCTTGCTTTGAGTCAGGCTGTGGGCAAGTTCCTGACCACAGGGAGTAAATTGGCCTCTTTGATACACTTTTGCTTGCCTCCCCAGGAAAGAAGGAATTGCATCCAAGGTATACATACATATTCATCGATGTTTCGTGCTTCTCCTTATGAAACTCCAGCTATGTAATAAAAAACTATACTCTGTGTTCTGTTAATGCCTCTGAGTGTCCTACCTCCTTGGAGATGAGATAGGGAAGGAGCAGGGATGAGACTGGCAATGGTCACAGGGAAAGATGTGGCCTTTTGTGATGGTTTTATTTTCTGTTAACACTGTGTCCTGGGGGGGCTGGGAAGTCCCCTGCATCCCATGGTACCCTGGTATTGGGACAGCAAAAGCCAGTAACCATGAGTATGAGGAAATCTCTTTCTGTTGCTGGCTTACAGTTTCTCTGTGTGCTTTGTGGTTGCTGTCATATTTGCTCTAGAAGAAAAAAAAAAAAGGAGGGGAAATGCATTTTCCCCAGAGATAAAGGCTGCCATTTTGGGGGTCTGTACTTATGGCCTGAAAATATTTGTGATCCATAACTCTACACAGCCTTTACTCATACTATTAGGCACACTTTCCCCTTAGAGCCCCCTAAGTTTTTCCCAGACGAATCTTTATAATTTCTTTCCAAAGATACCAAATAAACTTCAGTGTTTTCATCTAATTCTCTTAAAGTTGATATCTTAATATTTTGTGTTGATCATTATTTCCATTCTTAATGTGAAAAAAAGTAATTATTTATACTTATTATAAAAAGTATTTGAAATTTGCACATTTAATTGTCCCTAATAGAAAGCCACCTATTCTTTGTTGGATTTCTTCAAGTTTTTCTAAATAAATGTAACTTTTCACAAGAGTCAACATTAAAAAATAAATTATTTAAGAACAGATTGTGATGTTTTCAATTGATGAATGCTGAA